CCGTAGGCGATGGCGGCGGCCGTGGGCTCGTTGATGATCCGCAGCACGTTGAGCCCCGCGATCACACCCGCATCCTTGGTGGCCTGGCGCTGCGAGTCGTTGAAGTAGGCCGGCACGGTGATCACCGCGTTGGTCACCGGGTAGCCCAGGTACGCCTCGGCGATCTCCTTCATCTTGGTCAGCACCATGGACGAGATCTCCTCGGGGTAGAATGCCTTGGTCTCCCCCTTGTAGCTCACCTGCACCTTGGGCTTGTCTCCGTCGTTGATCACCTGGAAAGGCCAGTGCTTCATGTCCGACTGCACCACCGGGTCGCCGAACTTGCGGCCAATCAGCCGCTTCGCGTCAAACACGGTGTTCTGCGGGTTCAGCGCCACCTGGTTCTTGGCCGCATCCCCGATGAGCCGCTCGGTGTCCGTGAAGGCCACGTAGCTGGGGGTGGTGCGGTTGCCCTGGTCGTTGGCGATGATCTCCACCTTGCCGTGTTGGAACACCCCCACGCAGGAGTAGGTGGTGCCCAGGTCGATGCCGATCGCCGCGGCTTTGGCCATGCCGGTTCCCTGCTCTCTGTCGGCTCCGCTCTGAGATTGGGGGCTGGAAACGGAACACTGGATCCGCGAGAAGAGCTCGGTCCTTCCGGACGCCGGAAACTCGACGCGCCGGTGCCTGCAGCCGCACAGGTTCGCTCTGGGAAGCCTTGGGACAACGGGAGTCACTCTCGAAAAAGGTAGTGGACTGTCGCAGCAGCTCCTCAGGCTAGCCGTTATCCGGACCGCTTGCCCCTGGGCTTTTATAAGTCGTCACGGAGACCCGCCTTTTCCCTTCTGAGCCAATCACCGAGCTCGATGAGGCTGCCAGGTCGGGAATATTCCAGGGTTTTCGCCTCCCGTCCTGCCCCCCAGCCTTCCTTGGACCAATCAGAGGCCAGAGTGCCGCCCCCTGCTCAGAACTCTCCAGAGTCTTCTGGGATTCACTGGAGGGGACAGGGACCCTGAGAGGAAGGGGGAGTGGCGGTGGGAAGGGTGTTGGTCTCCATGGCGATGCTGACCGCCTGCGCTTCAGCGCCTAATTGACAGGAAGGGTCGGCGCTGGGCTTTTAATTGTGGGGGCTTGCTGGGCCTGCGCAGTTGTGGGCAGGGGGCTGGTGCGGGGAGCGGGTTACGCGCGTCCAGGGGAGGGTGGGGGCGTTTGTGTTGACACCGCCCGGCCACGTTACAATGGAGATACTGTCTCTGACCTCATGGGCCAGTTTGGAAAAAGATTACTGAGTTGGAGCCGTCTCAAATTTGCAGGGAGGGACGGGGTGGGGGGTGGGGGGACCCCGGTTGTGCAGTTTGATATTGAGGGAGCCCCCACCTACTCGCTGGGGCTGCGTAATCTGGACGTTTCCAAACTGAAGCGAAGGCGTCGGGAGACTAGGTGAGCCAGTAGGGATCTGATTGATTGTGAACTCCCAAAACAGTATCTTATTCTTTCTCCATAGGCCTCAGAGAACCATGGCTACTGCCAAGGGAATCGCCATAGGCATCGACCTGGGCACCACCTACTCCTGTGTGGGGGTGTTCCAGCACGGCAAGGTGGAGATCATCGCCAACGACCAGGGCAACCGCACCACCCCCAGCTACGTGGCCTTCACAGACACCGAGCGGCTCATTGGGGATGCGGCCAAGAACCAGGTAGCAATGAATCCCCAGAACACTGTTTTTGATGCTAAACGTCTGATCGGCAGGAAATTTAATGATCCTGTTGTACAAGCAGATATGAAACTTTGGCCTTTTCAAGTGATTAATGAAGGAGGCAAGCCCAAAGTCCTTGTGTCCTACAAAGGGGAGAATAAAGCTTTCTACCCTGAGGAAATCTCTTCGATGGTATTGACTAAGTTGAAGGAGACTGCTGAGGCCTTTTTGGGCCACCCTGTCACCAATGCAGTGATTACCGTGCCAGCCTATTTCAATGACTCTCAACGTCAGGCTACTAAGGATGCAGGTGTGATTGCTGGACTTAATGTGCTAAGAATCATCAATGAGCCCACGGCTGCTGCCATTGCCTATGGTTTAGATAAAGGAGGTCAAGGAGAACGACATGTCCTGATTTTTGATCTGGGTGGAGGCACATTTGATGTGTCAATTCTGACCATAGATGATGGGATTTTTGAGGTAAAGGCCACTGCTGGGGACACTCACCTGGGTGGGGAGGACTTTGACAACAGGCTTGTGAGCCACTTCGTGGAGGAGTTCAAGAGGAAACACAAAAAGGACATCAGCCAGAACAAGCGAGCCGTGAGGCGGCTGCGCACCGCCTGCGAGAGGGCCAAGAGGACCCTGTCGTCCAGCACCCAGGCCAACCTAGAAATTGATTCACTTTATGAAGGCATTGACTTCTATACATCCATCACCAGAGCTCGATTTGAAGAGTTGTGTGCAGACCTGTTTAGGGGTACCCTGGAGCCTGTAGAAAAAGCGCTTCGGGATGCCAAGATGGATAAGGCTAAAATCCATGACATTGTTTTAGTAGGGGGCTCCACCCGCATCCCCAAGGTGCAGCGGCTGCTTCAGGACTACTTCAATGGACGTGATCTCAACAAGAGCATCAACCCTGATGAGGCCGTAGCATATGGGGCTGCGGTACAAGCAGCCATCCTGATGGGGGACAAGTCTGAGAAGGTACAGGACCTGCTGCTGCTGGACGTGGCTCCCCTGTCCCTGGGGCTGGAGACGGCTGGGGGCGTGATGACTGCCCTGATAAAGCGCAACTCCACCATCCCCACCAAGCAGACACAGATTTTCACCACCTACTCTGACAACCAACCCGGGGTGCTGATCCAGGTGTATGAGGGCGAGAGGGCCATGACAAAGGACAACAACCTGCTGGGGCGGTTTGACCTGACTGGAATCCCTCCAGCACCCAGGGGAGTTCCTCAGATCGAGGTGACGTTTGACATTGATGCCAATGGTATTCTCAATGTCACAGCCACGGACAAGAGCACCGGCAAGGTGAACAAGATCACCATCACCAATGACAAGGGCCGCCTGAGCAAGGAGGAGATTGAGCGCATGGTTCTGGATGCTGAGAAATATAAAGCTGAAGATGAGGTCCAGAGGGAGAAAATTGCTGCAAAGAATGCCTTAGAATCCTATGCTTTTAACATGAAGAGTGTTGTGAGTGATGAAGGTTTGAAGGGCAAGATTAGTGAGTCTGATAAAAATAAAATATTGGATAAATGCAACGAGCTCCTTTCGTGGCTGGAGGTCAATCAACTGGCAGAGAAAGATGAGTTTGATCATAAGAGAAAGGAATTGGAGCAGATGTGTAACCCTATCATCACAAAACTCTACCAAGGAGGATGCACTGGGCCTGCCTGCGGAACAGGGTATGTGCCTGGAAGGCCTGCCACAGGCCCCACAATTGAAGAAGTAGATTAATTCTTTTTAGAACTGAAGCATCCTAGGATGCCTCTACATGTATTTCATTCCCCTCATCTTCAAACATCATTATTATTCTTGACCAGACCTGAATCTAAGTTACCATCCCTTGGAAATTCTGGAGAAGGAGTCTCATGCACCACCTATCACACTCCCTCACATCCTGTTTCTGACTTTGGAATGGACTCAGGAAAACTAGGCCCCTCTTTAAACCGTGTGATGTATTTGAATGTCTGTTATTTCCAGCCACCCTAACATTCTTCTTCCTGTGTGGATGCTTATTTGTCAATCAGTAAATTTGTTCGTAAAGAAAATTACTTCTGGTATTTAGGCTGTGAATGTACCTTGAAGGGGAGAGTTCATGGAGAGAGCATGTGTTCTCTGATTGTGAGGTCACTGTGAATGATTAAATTGGTAAGGGTAAAGTATTTGAATTTTCATGAACTCATTTTGTGTGTGT